GATGTCTTCGCCATGGTAACATCCTAGTACAATGCGTTCCTCGTGTGCGTGGTGACCCTGGGGTCAATGAGCCTACTACGATACCAATTGTGTAAAAGTCCAGCACATACAATTATGTATAGTACGTGATTAGAAAAATGACCATATTACTGGTTTGTGTATTTATAGTTATTTTATAGAACTTATACTATTTTTTTTTTTTTTGAGACAAAATCTTGCTCTCTCACCCAGGCTGGAGTGCAGTGGCACAATCTTGGCCCACTGCAACCTCCACCTCCCGGGTTTAAGCGATTGTCCTGCCTCAGCCTCCCAAGTAGCTGAGATTACAGGCATGCGCCACCACGCCCAGCGAATTTTTGTATTTTCAGTAGAGACGAGGTTTCACTATGTTGGCCAGGATGGTCTCAATCTCTTGACCTCGTGATCTGCCTGCCTCGACCTCCCAAAGTGCTGGATTACAGGCGTGAGCCACTGCGCCTGGCTCCTACTAATTATTTTTGAGAAAAAAAAACAGATAACTGTAAAACAGCCTCAGGCAGGTCCTTCAGCAGGTGTCCAAAAGAAGGCATTGTGATCACAGGAGATGACAGCTCTATGTTTGTTATTGTCCCTGAAGACCCTCCAGTGGGACCAGATGTGAGTGGAGGTGGGAGACAGTGATATTGATGATCTTGACCCTCTCTAAGCCCAGGCTACTGTGTGTTTATGTCTTGCTTTTTAACAAAAATGTTTTAAAGATAGGCCAGGCATGGTGGCTCAAGCCTGTTATCCCAGCAGTTTGGGAGGCTTAGGTGGGCAAATCACCTGAGATACGGAGTTCAAGACCAGCCTGGCCAACATGGTGAAACCCCATCTCTACTAAAAATACAAAAAAAATTAGCTGGGGATGTTGGCATGCGCCTGTAATCCCAGCTACTCAGGAGACTGAGGCAGGAGAATCTCCTGAACCTGGGATACAGAGGTTTCAGTGAGCCAAGATCACACCACCGCACTCCAACCCGGGCAACAGAGCATGACACCGTCTCAAAAAAAAAGAAAAAAGTTTTAAAGGTTGTTTTTTTTTTTAAGGTGGAAAACAGCATATAGAGTAAGGATATGAAGAAGGAATACTTTTGTGTAGCTGTGCAATACATTTGTGTGTTAAACCGGTATTATTAAAAGAGTCAAAAAGTTAAAAAGTTTATAAAGTAAAAAAAGTTACAGTAAGCTAAAGTTAATTTATCACAGAGGAAAGGAAATGTTTTTTTCTAACTTTAGCGTAGCCTGAGTGTGCAGTGTTGGTGAAGTCTGTGGTAATGGACAGTCATGTCCTAGGTCTTCCCATTCACTCGCCACTCGCTCCCTGATCACCCAGAGCAACTTCCAGTTCTGCAAACTCCATGTTTCCTAGACGAGTGTCCCATTTTTTACCTTTTATACTGTGTTTTTACTTTACTTTTTTGTGTTTATATATACAAATGTTTCTTGTTGTGTTACAGTTGCCTAAGGCATTCAGTAAACATGTTGTGCCGGTTTGTAGCCAAGAGCAGCAGGCTGCCCCATAGAGCCTAGGTGTGGAGTCGCCTGTACCATCTGGGTTTATGTAAGTCCCTTCCGTGGTGTTCCCAAAACAAAATCCCCTAACAACGCAATTCTTAAAATGTGTCCTCGTTGTTCAGTGACCCATGACTGTACTTATCTCTTGGTTTCACGGTTGGTTACTCAGGAGGTCACAGACACCTGCTTATTAGAATGCTCTTGCTCTTCTCTCTGTCTCTCCAAGCCTAGATTGTTCACTGGCTGTGCAGGAGAGAGAGGCTCCTCACCATTGCAAGCTCTGTGTTAGATGTTTTGTGAAGGGTTTAGTTCAAGGTCTTCCTGTGCGTTTAATGAACAGACATGTGACTTCTGTGGACTTGTTGTTCTCCCTAGTGTTTAAGCGGAGTTTCAGCCACAACAACATTAGAAATCACGTCTTTGATGTTTACAGCCAGAGTCACTTTCAACAGTGATAACTGTACTTACTCTTTGAAGAACTCTGAGCCGCAGCCTGAATCAGGGAGGTTATATACTAGGCCAGAAAGAGAATATCCAATTACAGGTCAGTATGAAACCTCTTTTCTCAGAGTAAGCTTTCTCTTCTCCCTTCCAATTTCCTTGGTCAGTGTTTGTCAGGTTCAACTCCAGCCATGGTTTCCCAGTGGAGGTCGATTCTGACACCAGCATCTTCCAGCTCAAGGAGGTGGTTGCTAAGCGACAGGGGGTTCCGGCTGACCAGTTGCGTGTGATTTTCGCAGGGAAGGAGCTGAGGAATGACTGGACTGTGCAGGTGAGTCTCCCTTGGCGGCCGTTCTTGGGATGTTTTTTTTTTTTTTTACCTTGCTCCCAAACAGAATTGTGACCTGGATCAGCAGAGCATTGTTCACATTGTGCAGAGACCGTGGAGAAAAGGTCAAGAAATGAATGCAACTGGAGGCGACGACCCCAGAAACGCGGCGGGAGGCTGTGAGCGGGAGCCCCAGAGCTTGACTCGGGTGGACCTCAGCAGCTCAGTCCTCCCAGGAGACTCTGTGGGGCTGGCTGTCATTCTGCACACTGACAGCAGGAAGGACTCACCACCAGCTGGAAGTCCAGGTAATTGGAATGCTCTAAGATTATTAAAGCATATTAGCCACTTCTTCTGCTTTTTCTTCTCCAGCAGGTAGATCAATCTACAACAGCTTTTATGTGTATTGCAAAGGCCCCTGTCAAAGAGTGCAGCCGGGAAAACTCAGGGTACAGTGCAGCACCTGCAGGCAGGCAACGCTCACCTTGACCCAGGTAAGGAAATGCAGTGTCAGCATGAGACTGCCATATAAGCATATATTGTTGTTTTTTCCCAAAGGGTCCATCTTGCTGGGATGATGTTTTAATTCCAAACCGGATGAGTGGTGAATGCCAATCCCCACACTGCCCTGGGACTAGTGCAGTAAGTACCTGGTCACATTCATTCCTCTTATTCATGTGTGTGATCATATTTATCTTTCTTTCAGGAATTTTTCTTTAAATGTGGAGCACACCCCACCTCTGACAAGGAAACATCAGTAGCTTTGCACCTGATCGCAACAAATAGTCGGAACATCACTTGCATTACGTGCACAGACGTCAGGTAAGGATCTAAAAATAGTGTCACTTCCCTCCACTAGAGGAAACATCTTCCTTTCTCTCTGCAGGAGCCCCGTCCTGGTTTTCCAGTGCAACTCCCGCCACGTGATTTGCTTAGACTGTTTCCACTTATACTGTGTGACAAGACTCAATGATCGGCAGTTTGTTCACGACCCTCAACTTGGCTACTCCCTGCCTTGTGTGGGTAAGTCTAGCATGTTTTCTCTCCATCTCTAAACGTTTTTGTGATTAATTCTTCTTTCCAACAGCTGGCTGTCCCAACTCCTTGATTAAAGAGCTCCATCACTTCAGGATTCTGGGAGAAGAGCAGGTGAGTGAGCATCTCAAAGGCTGCATCAGACTTGAAAGCTCAATCTGCTTTTTGGGTTTTGCAGTACAACCGGTACCAGCAGTATGGTGCAGAGGAGTGTGTCCTGCAGATGGGGGGCGTGTTATGCCCCCGCCCTGGCTGTGGAGCGGGGCTGCTGCCGGAGCCTGACCAGAGGAAAGTCACCTGCGAAGGGGGCAATGGCCTGGGCTGTGGGGTGAGTACTGCCCACACCCCTGGAGCGGTGTGTCCCTAATTAATGGATGTGTGTTCTTTTGCAGTTTGCCTTCTGCCGGGAATGTAAAGAAGCGTACCATGAAGGGGAGTGCAGTGCCGTATTTGAAGCCTCAGGAACAACTACTCAGGTACAGAATGCCCTACTCATTCCTCCAAGCAGAGATTAAACGCCTTTCCTCTTTGTTTCCCCAGGCCTACAGAGTCGATGAAAGAGCCGCCGAGCAGGCTCGTTGGGAAGCAGCCTCCAAAGAAACCATCAAGAAAACCACCAAGCCCTGTCCCCGCTGCCATGTACCAGTGGAAAAAAATGGTGAGTCTGTGCTGAGCAGAGAATGAGGATGTCCCACCACACCTTTGTTTTCTGCCCCCAACAGGAGGCTGCATGCACATGAAGTGTCCGCAGCCCCAGTGCAGGCTCGAGTGGTGCTGGAACTGTGGCTGCGAGTGGAACCGCGTCTGCATGGGGGACCACTGGTTCGACGTGTAGCCAGGGCGGCCGGGCGCCCCATCGCCACATCCTGGGGGAGCATACCCAGTGTCTACCTTCATTTTCTAATTCTCTTTTCAAACACACACACACACGCGCGCGCGCGCACACACACTCTTCAAGTTTTTTTCAAAGTCCAACTACAGCCAAATTGCAGAAGAAACTCCTGGATCCCTTTCACTATGTCCATGAAAAACAGCAGAGTAAAATTACAGAAGAAGCTCCTGAATCCCTTTCAGTTTGTCCACACAAGACAGCAGAGCCATCTGCGACACCACCAACAGGCGTTCTCAGCCTCCGGATGACACAAATACCAGAGCACAGATTCAAGTGCAATCCATGTATCTGTATGGGTCATTCTCACCTGAATTCGAGACAGGCAGAATCAGTAGCTGGAGAGAGAGTTCTCACATTTAATATCCTGCCTTTTACCTTCAGTAAACACCATGAAGATGCCATTGACAAGGTGTTTCTCTGTAAAATGAACTGCAGTGGGTTCTCCAAACTAGATTCATGGCTTTAACAGTAATGTTCTTATTTAAATTTTCAGAAAGCATCTATTCCCAAAGAACCCCAGGCAATAGTCAAAAACATTTGTTTATCCTTAAGAATTCCATCTATATAAATCGCATTAATGAAATACCAACTATGCGTAAATCAACTTGTCACAAAGTGAGAAATTATGAAAGTTAATTTGAATGTTGAATGTTTGAATTACAGGGAAGAAATCAAGTTAATGTACTTTCATTCCCTTTCATGATTTGCAACTTTAGAAAGAAATTGTTTTTCTGAAAGTATCACCAAAAAATCTATAGTTTGATTCTGAGTATTCATTTTGCAACTTGGAGATTTTGCTAATACATTTGGCTCCACTGTAAATTTAATAGATAAAGTGCCTATAAAGGAAACACGTTTAGAAATGATTTCAAAATGATATTCAATCTTAACAAAAGTGAACATTATTAAATCAGAATCTTTAAAGAGGAGCCTTTCCAGAACTACCAAAATGAAGACACGCCCGACTCTCTCCATCAGAAGGGTTTATACCCCTTTGGCACACCCTCTCTGTCCAATCTGCAAGTCCCAGGGAGCTCTGCATACCAGGGGTTCCCCAGGAGAGACCTTCTCTTAGGACAGTAAACTCACTAGAATATTCCTTATGTTGACATGGATTGGATTTCAGTTCAATCAAACTTTCAGCTTTTTTTTCAGCCATTCACAACACAATCAAAAGATTAACAACACTGCATGCGGCAAACCGCATGCTCTTACCCACACTACGCAGAAGAGAAAGTACAACCACTATCTTTTGTTCTACCTGTATTGTCTGACTTCTCAGGAAGATCGTGAACATAACTGAGGGCATGAGTCTCACTAGCACATGGAGGCCCTTTTGGATTTAGAGACTGTAAATTATTAAATCGGCAACAGGGCTTCTCTTTTTAGATGTAGCACTGAAATCCTTGCTGGAGGGAAGAGAGGGGATGAACTCAAGTTTTCCACATCCTGGGACACCTGTCCCTCTTTTCCTAACTGCCTAAGATAACCCATTTCTTCCAACCATCTGAGGACAGTCCCGTCGTCTCAGAGGCCCTGCACCGGGGAGAGACTGGGCTCTGCAGCAGCCACATCAGCATTCACAGCTTCATGTGGCTTCACTGTCTGAAAATCTACCGACTCCAACATGGCCCCACGGTGACAACAGACCTGTGACAGGAAGCCCAAAGCTCACATAGAAATGGTGGACAGATCAAAGTCTCTATAGTAAGGGAAAAAAAGAGAGGTGGCAGGCATGAGCCCCCTGCACCCAGTGGCTCGTGTCCATACTGAGTCCAGACCCTGATCAAGGCCTGACTTAGTGTCACTGGCAGTCCCACTAAATTACACTTCCTTACACTGGCCCGATGCGACAAATCAGGTGGCTCCCTTCTGTCACGTGGAGCACACAGTGTTTTCCATCATCCATAGCTTTCTTCCTGATGGTGTTTGCATTATTGCGCCTTCCCAATCTGCATGCTGCGTTGGGCTTGCGGTGCCTGAACAAGGTTTGCTCCCATGAGCTCAGGCACCCTAGGATCCCCTGTTAGACTATTAGGCTGTCCAGCATGGTCTCCTTTCCCTTCTTGGTGGTGGTCTTTTCCCTTTCCAGAATAGAACAGTGATTCTTAAAATAAGTTAGAGCAGGCCGGGCGCGGTGGCTCATGCCTGTAATCCCAGCACTTTGGGAGGCCGAGGTGGGTGGATCACGAGGTCAGGAGTTCAAGACCAGCCTGGCCAAGATGATGAAACCCCGTCTCTATTAAAAATACAAAAATTAGCTGGGCGTGGTGGCAGGCACCTGTAATCCCAGCTTCCTGGGAGGCTGAGGCAGGAGAATCACTTGAACCCGGGGGGCAGAGGTTGCAGTGAGCCGAGATCACGCCACTGAACTCCAGCCTGGGCAACAGAGTGAGACTCTGTCTCAAAAAAAAAAAAAAAACAAAAACAAAAAAGCAAGATCATCCACTACACATGAACATGAATCACAGTATTATTTGCACAGGAAGGGTGTAACAAAATATGAATGTATCAAAAAATAGAAATAAAGTCTTTGCAGAAAAAGTCTGTTTTTCTCTGAAGTGTGTTGAGATTATCTGACAACTCTAAGATTGTACTTAAATTGTCAATAAAGCATCAAAAGAGCTTCTGAGTCTGTCTTTGAAGATACATTTTCA